GACTTAGGAACTGGAGGAAGGAAAAGCTGTATTTATCCTCACAGGATGCTCCTGTGAACAGATGGGCTGATCTAATGGAGTGACATTTAGAAAAAGGGGTTTTTCTCTCCACCCAGCACACACCGTCACCCACCCTATGCACAGTCCTCCCTTTCCCGTTGTCTTCTCTAGAATGACAAAGTTGATGCTTCCCCAGGTGGGCGTCTGAGGGAGGGGAGTGGTTTCCCTGCCTGTCCTTGATCCCCTCCCTCAAGTCTTCCACCTTCGTGTCCGCTGTTCTGTTCTGACACTCATTGCCTGCAATTCTATCGGTTTGCACCATCCCAAGACCCAACTAAGACCCAAGGATTTGAGTCTGGGAATATTTAAGCCAATGTCATTGCCAAGTCAGAAGTCTTAGACCCCAGGAATTTTTCTTCATTGAGAGTCTGGGCAGCCAGGAAGCCTCTCCTCTTTCTGCAGAGTTGAGGTCAACCAGGACCCTGGCACATGTGAGACCCCAGAGGGGACATACTAGTATCACTCAGTCATTCTCATTCATTCACTCACTCAGTAGCTATGAAGCTATAGTATATGCCAGGGGACACAAATAGAGGTGCTGTCTGTGCCAGGGATCAAAATGTTAAACCAACAGACTATCCTTCCCTGCTTTATCCAGGTTATTTTTCATTTTTATTTATTTGAGGTGGAGTCTCACTCTGTCACCCAGGCTGAAGTGCAGTGGTGCGATCTTGGCTCACTGCAACCTCCAACCTCTGGGTTCAAGCGATTCTCGTGCGTCAGCCTCCCAAGTAGCTGGGACTACAGGCACACGCCACCATGCCTGGCTAATTATTTGTTTATTTATTTTGAGACAGAGTTTTGCTCTTGTGTCCCAGGCTGGAGTGCAGTGCCGTGATCTTGGCTCACTGCAACCTCTGCCTCTGGAGTTTAAGCGATTCTCATGCCTCAGCCTCCTGAGCAGTGGCGATTACAGGCGTGTGCTACCATGCCCAGCTAATTTTTGTATTTTTGGTAGAGACAGGGTTTCACCATGTTGGCCAGGCTGGTTTCGAACTTCTGACGTCAAGTGATCTGTCCGCTTTGGCCTCCCAACGTGCTGGGATTGCAGGTGTGAGCCACTGTGCCCAGCCTCATCTCGTGGCTTTAAACTTTACCCCCATGGCCCCATGGCCCCTGCAGACCTCTCCCCTGAACGCTACAGTCCTGTGTCCAGTTGACTCCTTAACTCTCTGCTGGGAGGATGAACAGGCATCTCCACCTTCATGTGTCCAAAGGTGACTTCCCGAACTTCCGTAAACGCATTCCCTTCCCGTGTCCTCCTCCCTCCCTCTGCTCCAGCCATGCAGGCGTCTTTCCTGTTCCTGGGCCGAGGTTGCTCCTGCCTCAAGGCGTTCATGTGGGCTGTCCCTCTGCTGGAACTCGCTGGCCCCTCAGCTGCAGGTGCAAACACCCCTCCTTCCCCAGGTCTCTGTTGAGCAATAAACAACATATTTTTAACATTCAGGATTGACTTCTAAAGACTCTTGGTACGTGAGGAAGAAACCCGGAAGAGGAAGAGGAAAGCAAAGGAGTCAGGGATGGCTCTTTCTCAGGTGAGATGATATGTTGGGTGGATTGTTCTGTCAACCATTTCCTTAAAATGTGTTTTCATTTCAGGGTCTATTGACATTCAGGGATGTGGCCATAGAATTCTCTCAGGAAGAGTGGAAGTGCCTGGACCCTGCTCAGAGGACTCTATACAGGGACGTGATGCTGGAGAATTATAGGAACCTGGTCTCCCTGGGTGAGGATAACTTCCCTCCAGAAGTGGGGATGAGTGGAAACCTATTGGTGTTTATATTTTCTAGATATCTCTTCCAAATGCATGATGAAGGAGTTCTCATCAACAGCACAAGGCAATACAGAAGTGATCCACACAGGGACATTGCAAAGACATGAACGTCATCACATTGGAGATTTTTGCTTCCAGGAAATGGAGAAAGATATTCATGATTTTGAGTTTCAGTGGAAAGAAGATGAAAGAAATAGCCATGAAGCACCCATGACAGAAATCAAACAGTTGACGGGTAGTACAAACCGACATGATCAAAGGCATGCTGGAAACAAGCCTATTAAAGATCAGCTTGGATCAAGCTTTCATTCGCATCTGCCTGAACTCCACATGTTTCAGACCGAAGGGAAAATTGGTAATCAAGTTGAGAAGTCTATCAACAGTGCTTCGTTGGTTTCAACATCCCAAAGAATTTCTTGTAGGCCTAAAACCCACATTTCTAAGAACTATGGGAATAATTTCCTGAATTCTTCATTACTCACACAAAAGCAGGAAGTACACATGAGAGAAAAATCTTTCCAATGTAATGAGAGTGGCAAAGCCTTTAATTATAGCTCAGTCTTAAGGAAACATCAGATAATCCATTTAGGAGCGAAACAATATAAATGTGATGTGTGTGGCAAGGTCTTTAATCAAAAGCGATATCTTGCATGTCATCGTAGATGTCACACTGGCAAGAAACCTTACAAGTGTAATGATTGTGGCAAGACCTTCAGTCAGGAGTTAACCCTTACATGCCATCATAGACTTCATACTGGAGAGAAACATTACAAGTGCAGTGAGTGTGGCAAGACCTTCAGTCGAAATTCAGCCCTTGTAATTCATAAGGCAATTCATACTGGAGAGAAATCTTACAAGTGTAATGAATGTGGCAAGACCTTCAGTCAAACGTCATACCTTGTGTACCATCGTAGACTTCATACTGGAGAGAAACCTTACAAATGTGAAGAATGTGACAAAGCTTTCAGTTTCAAATCAAACCTTGAAAGACATAGGAAAATTCATACTGGAGAGAAACCTTACAAGTGTAATGAATGCAGCAGGACCTTTAGTCGGAAGTCATCCCTTACACGCCATCGTAGACTTCATACTGGAGAGAAACCTTATAAGTGTAATGATTGTGGCAAGACCTTCAGTCAGATGTCATCCCTTGTATACCATCGTAGACTTCATACTGGAGAGAAACCTTACAAATGTGAAGAATGTGATGAAGCTTTCAGTTTCAAATCGAACCTTGAAAGACATAGGAGAATTCATACTGGAGAGAAACCTTACAAGTGTAATGATTGTGGCAAGACCTTCAGTCAGACATCATCCCTTGTATACCATCGTAGACTTCATACTGGAGAGAAACCTTACAAATGTGAAGAATGTGATGAAGCTTTCAGTTTCAAATCAAACCTTGAAAGACATAGGATAATTCATACTGGAGAGAAACTTTACAAGTGTAATGAATGTGGCAAGACCTTTAGTCGGAAGTCATCCCTTACACGCCATTGTAGACTTCATACTGGAGAGAAACCTTACCAGTGTAATGAGTGTGGCAAAGCCTTTCGTGGGCAGTCAGCACTTATTTACCATCAAGCAATCCATGGTATAGGGAAACTTTACAAATGTAATGATTGTCACCAAGTCTTTAGTAATGCTACAACCATTGCAAATCATTGGAGAATCCATAATGAAGAGAGATCGTACAAGTGTAATAGATGTGGCAAATTTTTCAGACATCGTTCATACCTTGCAGTTCATTGGCGAACTCATAGTGGAGAGAAACCTTACAAATGTGAAGAATGTGATGAAGCTTTCAGTTTCAAATCAAACCTTCAAAGACATAGGAGAATTCATACTGGAGAGAAACCTTACAGGTGTAATGAATGTGGCAAGACCTTTAGTCGGAAGTCATACCTTACATGCCATCGTAGACTTCATACTGGAGAGAAACCTTACAAGTGTAATGAGTGTGGCAAGACCTTCGGTCGAAATTCAGCCCTTATAATTCACAAGGCAATTCATACTGGAGAGAAACCTTACAAGTGTAATGAGTGTGGCAAGGCCTTCAGTCAGAAGTCATCCCTTACATGCCATCTTAGACTTCATACTGGAGAGAAACCTTACAAATGTGAAGAATGTGACAAAGTTTTCAGTCGCAAATCAAGCCTTGAAAAACACAGGAGAATTCATACTGGAGAGAAACCATACAAATGTAAGGTTTGTGACAAAGCTTTTGGGCGTGATTCACACCTGGCACAACATACTAGAATTCACACTGGAGAGAAACCTTACAAGTGTAATGAATGTGGCAAGAACTTCCGTCACAATTCAGCCCTTGTAATTCATAAGGCAATTCATAGTGGAGAGAAACCTTACAAGTGTAATGAGTGTGGCAAGACCTTCCGTCACAATTCAGCCCTTGAAATTCATAAGGCAATTCATACTGGAGAAAAACCTTACAAGTGTAGTGAATGTGGCAAGGTTTTTAATAGAAAAGCAAACCTTTCACGTCATCATAGACTTCATACTGGAGAGAAACCTTACAAGTGTAATAAATGTGGTAAGGTTTTTAATCAACAAGCACACCTTGCATGTCATCATAGAATTCATACTGGAGAGAAACCTTACAAGTGTAATGAGTGTGGCAAAACCTTCCGTCACAATTCAGTCCTTGTAATTCATAAGACAATTCATACTGGAGAGAAACCTTACAAGTGTAATGAATGTGGCAAGGTTTTTAATCGAAAAGCAAAACTTGCACGTCATCATAGAATTCATACTGGAAAGAAACATTAGAAATATGAAGAATGTGACAAAGTTTACAGTTGTAAATCAAGTCTTGAAAGACAGGAGAATTCATACTGGAGAGAAAGCTTACAAATGTAAGAGTTTGTGACAAGAATCTTGGGCGTGATTCACACCTGGCCCAACAAACTAGAAGTCACACTGGAGAGAAACCTTACAAGTGTACTGAGTGTGGCAAAGCCTTTAGTGGGCAGTCAACACTTATTCACCATCAGGCAATCCATGGTATAGGGAAACTTTACTAATGTAATGATTATCACAAAGTCTTCAGTAACACTACAACCGTTTCAAATCATTGGAGAATCCATAATGAGAGATTTTGAAAGTGTAATAAATGTGGCAAATTTTTCAGACATTGTTCATACCTTGCAGTTCATCGGTGAACTCATGCTGGAGAGAAACCTTACAAATGTCATGATTGTGGCAAGGTCTTCAGTCTAGCTTCATCTTATGCAAAACAGGAGACTTCATACAGGAGACAAACTTCACAAGTATGATGATTGCAGCAAAGCCTTTACTTCACGTTCACACCTAATTAGACATCAGAGAATCCATACTGGACAGAAATCTTACAAATGTCATCAGTGTGGCAAGGTCTTCAGTCTGAGATCACCCCTTAAGGAACATCAGAAAATTCATTTTTGAGATGATTGTTCCAAATGCAATGAGTATAGCAAACCATCAAGCATTAATTGGCATTAGAGTCAATTCAGCATTGACTTGAGTTTGAATTGACTTAACATTGAGTTCAAGCATTAATTGACATTAAAGTGTTTATGTTAAGAAGATTGGGCCAGGCGGGGTGGCTCACGCCTGTAATCCCAGCACTTTGGGAGGCCAAGACCAATAGATCACTTGAGGTCAGGAGTTTGAGACCAGACTGGCCAACAGACATGAGTCACTTTTCCCACCCTGTATTTTGTTTCTTTAATAAAAACTGTTACGGGTTTTTATGGGTATCTGTTGAATCTAAATCACATTTGTTTGTATAATCATTCAACAATATTAAGACTTCCAATCCATCAATATGGGTTGTATGTCTATTTAGTTTTTTTGATCAATGTAGATTTCAAGGTACAAGCTTCTCACCTCCTTAATTCAGTTTATTTGTAAGTATTAAGTTTCATAGCAAATTGAAGTGTGTTCATAAGTTTCTTTAAACATTATTTATTGTTAATGTAAGGAAATTCAACTAATTTTGGGTGCTGATTTTGTATTCTGCAAATACATTGAGTGGGTTTATTAGTATCAGTAAAATCTTGGTTGATTCTTTGTGATTTTCTTTCTTTTTTTTTTGAGACAGTCTCACTCTGTTACCCAGGCTCTTTTCTTTTTTTTTGAGAAGGAGTCTCACTCTTGTCACTTGGACTGGAGTACAATGGCACGATCTTGGCTCACTGCAGCCTCTGCCTTTCGGGTTTAAGTGATTCTCCTGCCTACTAACTGAGATTACAGGTGCCTGCCACCATGTCCGTATAATTTTTTTGTATTTTTAGTAGAGACGGGGTTTCACCATGTTGACCAGGTTTTTCTTGAACTCCTGACTTCAGGTGATCCGCCCCCATCAGCATCCCAAAGTTCTGGGATTACAGGTGTGAGCCACCGCACCCAGCCAGTGATTTTCTATATAGAATGTCGTATCATCTACAAGGAAATAATTTTTTTTTTTGAGACAATGTCTCTCTCTGTCGCCAGGCTAGAGTGCCGTGGAATGATCTTTGCTCACTGCAACCTCTGTCTCCCACGTCCAAGCAATTCTGTCTCAGCCTCCTGAGTAGCTGGGACTACAGGCGCATGTCACCACACCTAGCTAATTTATTTATTTTTTTTATTTTAGTAAAGACGGGGTTTCACCATGTTGGCCCAGATGGTGGGCCAACATGGTGAGTACCTTGAAGAGAACTTGAAAGAATATGTTAGATCGCCTAACCTCATTATCCGCCCACTTCGGACTTGCAAATTGCTGGGATTATGGGTGTGAGCCATGAGCCCGGCCCCAACAAATGTAATTTTACTTCTGTCTTTCTGATTTGGATGAGTTTTATTTCTTTTGCTATTTAATTGCTCTGCCTAGGACAGCCAGTATTTATTGAATATCAGGGGTGAGAGCATTCTTGCATCATGTGATATCCTACAGGAAAACCATTCCATTTTCCTTCATTGGTTATTTCAGCTGTGGTCATTTCATGGATGATTTTTATATTTTTGAGGTAAAACTCTACCTATATTGTTTAGGATTTTTACGAAGAATGAATATTGAGTTCTGTGAAATGCTTTTTCTCTATCTATTGAGATAATGTGTTTTTTATCTGTCATTCTGTGCAAGTGTGTATCCCATTGATTTGAGTATGTTGAACCATCCTTGCATCCCATGAATAGGTAGCACTTGGATGTTTACAATCCCTTTTTATATCCTCTTGAATACAGTTTGCTAGTATAAGGGTCTTCAAGAAGTTCATGGAAAAATACATATTATGAAAAATTTGTGCATAAATTTCACACTTTTTGTACCAAAATAAACCAGTATAAACTTGTTATAACGTCTGAACAGGCTCTAGTTTGAGGCACTCAGAAGGATAAGACATCAGTTTGAAAAGAACCTCTATCACAGCAATACAAATTCTGTTAAAACAAGAAGAAACATCAAATTTACGATGAGACCAGACGCAGTGGCTCAGGCCTGTAATCCCAGCGGTTTTAGAGGCCCAGGCAGGTGGGTGACGTGAGCCTAGGGATTCAAGACCAGCCTGGGCGACATAGGGGACCTCTTCTCTGCTAAAAGTAAAAAAAGTCAGCCAGGTGTGGTGGTGCACTGCTGTGGTCCCAGCTACTCTGGGCACTGAAGTGGGAGGATCAGTTGAAGCAGGGATTTTGAGGCTGAAGTGAGCCCTGATCTCACCACTGCACTCCAGCCTGGGTGACAGAGCTAGACCCTGTCTCAAACAAGCAAATAAATGAGAGGCATAATTCCTCCTTTGAGAATAAAGGAAAAGATTTCCCTTCCTTTTGTCTCTTTTCTCAGGACGTTTATTTAGAAAATTTGTAAATGAGGCCGGGCGTGGTGGCTCACGCCTGTAATCCCAGCACTTTGGGAGGCTAAGGTGGGCGGATCACGAGGTCAGGAGATCGAGACCATCCTGGCTAACACGGTGAAACCCCGTCTCTACTAAAAATACAAAAAATTAGCTGGGCGAGGTGGCAGGCACCTGTAGTCCCAGCTACTCGGGAGGTTGAGGCAGGAGAATGGCGTGAACCCAGGGGGGCGGAACCTGCAGTGAGCCGAGATCGCACCACTGCACTCCAGCCTGGGTGACAGCGAGACTCTGTCTCAAAAAAAAAAA